CTTCCTGTATACCTCCCTACCTCCATTAGTCTGGCTGTAATTGAGAAATACTTACACCTAGCCTCAACCATAGCAATGTAGAAAGAGCCATTAAACTAAACTCAGGAAACCTGGGTTTTTGTCCCGGGCCTGTGATTAGCTAAAATTCTGACCATGGGTAAGTAACTTCAGCTTTTTTTCCCCCTTTATTTTCCTTTCCTTTCCTTTCATTTCCTTTCCCTTCCTTTCCTTTCCTTTCTCTATCTCCCTCTATTTCTTTCTTTCTTTTTTTTTTTGATACAGGGTTTTGCTCTGTCTTCCAGGCTGGAGTGCAGTGGTATGATCAAATCTCTGCAGGCTTGATCTCTGAGGCTCAAGCAATCTTCCCACTTCAGCCCTTCTTAGTAGTTGGGACCACAAGCATGCACCACTACACCTGGTTAATTTTTAAATTTTTTGTAGAGATGGGCCCTCCTTATGTGGCCCAGGTTGGTCTTGAACTCAAGTGATTCTCCTGTCTCAACCTTCCAAAGTGCTGGAATTATAGGCATGAGCCACTGTGCCTGGCCTCACTTAACCTCTTGATGTTTCAGTTTCCTAAATTATAAACTGAGATTGAATACTTGTCCTATCTTACATCACATGTTCTTGTAAGGACCAAGTGGTAATACTGGGTGGTAGCTGGAGAATGGAGCAGTTAGCAGTTTCACATGACTAGCAAAAGGAAATTGTTGAAATAGCTGCATAAACTAGGGGCTGATAAGATCCTGAAAACCAGATGTAGGCTAAGCTGGCTAAGACCAACTGGACCCAAAATGGTGCTGGATTTGACATGGGTTTCACCTATAACCTCATTATATGTTCATTAACTTACTAAATCACACACCCACCAGTGCCGTGATAGTCCGGGAACACCCAAATTGGTGTAAAAATGGGTGGTACCACAGTTCCAGGAAATGTTCACCTTTTCCCAGGAATCTTCATGAATATTCCACCTCTTAGTTAAAGAAACTCATAAAGATGGAAACCCTGAACCCCACTGGGCATGACTCTCTCTCTTGAGTAGGCACACACTCCCTTTTCTCGGGTGTGTACTTTTTGCTTTGTGATACATCTCTGCACTTTCAGTATTTTCCAACTCATCCTTAAATTCCTTCTCACAACAGTGTCAAGAGCCTGGACGCCAGCCAGGATTGAGGTCCTACGGGTGTTTGGGGACCTCCCCAAGCCCACGAGTATCAATGGCAGTATCAATTGTCTGTGACAGTGATTAAGGAGCAAAACACTTGGTATGTATTGGGGGTGTCACTACTATTACCATAGTTTAATTCTTTTTTTTTTTTTTTGTGACAGGCCTTCATATACCTGAAGAAAGTTTAATTTGAATACCTCATTCTCATCATTTACCATCCTCCCCACTCCCCCATCCCCTGCCTTAATATTTCCTTTTTAAGGCAAAACAGTTTCCATTTAGAAGCAAAGAAAGGTAAGTGACTGCTAAGATTTGAATGTTTGTGCATACATGGTATGGATTTAATTCTGTTCCCCAGGGCTGACTCAATGGACACCCACTGGTTGCTCCCCAGCCCTACTCCTCTCAAGGCAGTGGACAAGGCTCACGTGTTAGAAAGTGAAGGTACTGAAATGTCATCATCTATGCTGTACCATTCTTCTTTTTGCTCTTTTCCCGATCTTCCCAGGAACCCACAAGACTCCCAGAAGGTGAAGTTAAGAGCTCCCAGACTCATAAGGTTATTAGAACAGCAAACTGGCACCCCAAAGAACTTTACGGAGACTTGCAACCTATCAACAAGTTGGATGAGGGATTAAAAGCCTTCAACAACCAACAACCCCAAGCATCAAACTGAAGGAAACATTCTAACCTTCACAGACAGACTGGAGGCTGGATGGGGACCTGGCTGAAGACATCTGGAGAATGAAAGTTAAGTACCAGCTTGCATTTTTGTGCCCCTAGATTATTTTTGCATTTTAAAATAAGAAGCATCAAATTGCGTGTCTCTGTGTAAAAGTTCTAGCAATTTGTTTTAAGGTGAACTTATTTTGGCTTAGGGACTACAAAAAGAGAAGGTAATTCCTAGGGAAGGAAGAAGAGAAAGAAATGAAAATTAGAGAATAAGATTATTTTGAATGACTTCAGGTAGCGAGGAGTGTGTGTTTGTGAGTGTGTATTTGAGAGACTTGGCTCATGCCTGTGGGTCTTCTCTTCTAGTATCAGTGAGGGGAGGGATTACTGAAGAAGAAGGGGGGAAAAAAAAAGAAAGAAATCTGAGCTTTCTGGGAGGAAATTCAAAGGAACCAAGAGAAATTAACTTCGTTCTGCAAGGACTAAAGTACAGCAAGAGGAGAGAGGTCAAGCGAGAAGCGTGCGGGAAGCACATGCCCTGGGGAGGCATAGAAGCCACACTGGCAGAGCGGCCAGCACAGGTAGCCAGCAGAGGCATTCTTGGGGCTATTTGAAAAAGTTTGGTCTGTGAACAAAACAGTTTCCCTGGTGACTGCAAATCCATTGCTAGCTGCCTCTTTCTCGTCTGCCCATCACTCTGGTGTGGTACCCAGAAGTTGACTTCTGGTTCTGTAGAAAGAGCTAGGGGAGGTATGATGTGCTTAAAGATCCTAAGAATAAGCCTGGCGATTTTGGCTGGGTGGGCACTCTGTTCTGCCAACTCTGAGCTGGGCTGGACACGCAAGAAATCCTTGGTTGAGAGGGAACACCTGAATCAGGTGCTGTTGGAAGGAGAACGTTGTTGGCTGGGGGCCAAGGTTCGAAGACCCAGAGCTTCTCCACAGCATCACCTCTTTGGAGTCTACCCCAGCAGGGCTGGGAACTACCTAAGGCCCTACCCCGTGGGGGAGCAAGAAATCCATCATACAGGACGCAGCAAACCAGACACTGAAGGAAATGCTGTGAGCCTTGTTCCCCCAGACCTGACTGAAAATCCAGCAGGACTGAGGGGTGCAGTTGAAGAGCCGGCTGCCCCATGGGTAGGGGATAGTCCTATTGGGCAATCTGAGCTGCTGGGAGATGATGACGCTTATCTCGGCAATCAAAGATCCAAGGAGTCTCTAGGTGAGGCCGGGATTCAGAAAGGCTCAGCCATGGCTGCCACTACTACCACCGCCATTTTCACAACCCTGAACGAACCCAAACCAGAGACCCAAAGGAGGGGCTGGGCCAAGTCCAGGCAGCGTCGCCAAGTGTGGAAGAGGCGGGCGGAAGATGGGCAGGGAGACTCCGGTATCTCTTCACATTTCCAACCTTGGCCCAAGCATTCCCTTAAACACAGGGTCAAAAAGAGTCCACCGGAGGAAAGCAACCAAAATGGTGGAGAGGGCTCCTACCGAGAAGCAGAGACCTTTAACTCCCAAGTAGGACTGCCCATCTTATACTTCTCTGGGAGGCGGGAGCGGCTGCTGCTGCGTCCAGAAGTGCTGGCTGAGATTCCCCGGGAGGCGTTCACAGTGGAAGCCTGGGTTAAACCGGAGGGAGGACAGAACAACCCAGCCATCATCGCAGGTAACACCCTTCTCCTGGGCTTTCTGAAATCCGTCTCTTCCCTCGATTCTTCCTTCTTTCCCAGGTGTGTTTGATAACTGCTCCCACACTGTCAGTGACAAAGGCTGGGCCCTGGGGATCCGCTCAGGGAAGGACAAGGGAAAGCGGGATGCTCGCTTCTTCTTCTCCCTCTGCACCGACCGCGTGAAGAAAGCCACCATCTTGATTAGCCACAGTCGCTACCAACCAGGCACATGGACCCATGTGGCAGCCACTTACGATGGACGGCACATGGCCCTGTATGTGGATGGCACTCAGGTGGCTAGCAGTCTAGACCAGTCTGGTCCCCTGAACAGCCCCTTCATGGCATCTTGCCGCTCTTTGCTCCTGGGGGGAGACAGCTCTGAGGATGGGCACTATTTCCGTGGACACCTGGGCACACTGGTTTTCTGGTCGACCGCCCTGCCACAAAGCCATTTTCAGCACAGTTCTCAGCATTCAAGTGGGGAGGAGGAAGCGACTGACTTGGTCCTGACAGCGAGCTTTGAGCCTGTGAACACAGAGTGGGTTCCCTTTAGAGATGAGAAGTACCCACGACTTGAGGTTCTCCAGGGCTTTGAGCCAGAGCCTGAGATTCTGTCGCCTTTGCAGCCCCCACTCTGTGGGCAAACAGTCTGTGACAATGTGGAATTGATCTCCCAGTACAATGGATACTGGCCCCTTCGGGGAGAGAAGGTGATACGCTACCAGGTGGTGAACATCTGTGATGATGAGGGCCTAAACCCCATTGTGAGTGAGGAGCAGATTCGTCTGCAGCACGAGGCACTGAATGAGGCCTTCAGCCGCTACAACATCAGCTGGCAGCTGAGCGTCCACCAGGTCCACAATTCCACCCTGCGACACCGGGTTGTGCTTGTGAACTGTGAGCCCAGCAAGATTGGCAATGACCATTGTGACCCCGAGTGTGAGCACCCACTCACAGGCTATGATGGGGGTGACTGCCGCCTGCAGGGCCGCTGCTACTCCTGGAACCGCAGGGATGGGCTCTGTCACGTGGAGTGTAACAACATGCTGAACGACTTTGACGACGGAGACTGCTGCGACCCCCAGGTGGCTGATGTGCGCAAGACCTGCTTTGACCCTGACTCACCCAAGAGGTAAGGGACTGGGATTTGGGGTGTCCTACTTGTGTGACATTTTTTCATCTTGCATGCTCTCTAGGGCATACATGAGTGTGAAGGAGCTGAAGGAGGCCCTGCAGCTGAACAGTACTCACTTCCTCAACATCTACTTTGCCAGCTCAGTGCGGGAAGACCTTGCAGGTGCTGCCACCTGGCCTTGGGACAAGGACGCTGTCACTCACCTGGGTAAGTGAAATGAAGACCAAACATAGTAGGAACTCTGAAAGGCTTTTCAAAACTTTCATTGCAGGTGGCATTGTCCTCAGCCCAGCATATTATGGGATGCCTGGCCACACCGACACCATGATCCATGAAGTGGGACATGTTCTGGGACTCTACCATGTCTTTAAAGGAGTCAGTGAAAGAGAATCCTGCAATGACCCCTGCAAGGAGACAGTGCCATCCATGGAAACGGGAGACCTCTGTGCCGACACCGCCCCCACTCCCAAGAGTGAGCTGTGCCGGGAACCAGAGCCCACTAGTGACACCTGTGGCTTCACTCGCTTCCCAGGGGCTCCGTTCACCAACTACATGAGCTACACGGGTATCACCACTGTCTTGTTTTGTTTTCTGTTACATCTCTTGTGCCACCTTTTTTGTCTCCACAGATGATAACTGCACTGACAACTTCACTCCTAACCAAGTGGCCCGAATGCATTGCTATTTGGACCTAGTCTATCAGCAGTGGACTGAAAGCAGAAAGCCCACCCCCATCCCCATTCCACCTATGGTCATCGGACAGACCAACAAGTCCCTCACTATCCACTGGCTGCCTCCTATTAGTGGAGTTGTATATGACAGGTGAGAGAGGCACTGGCTGTGGGTGAGCTGGCCATCTCCCATCTCCATCCCTTTATCTCCCCAGGGCCTCAGGCAGCTTGTGTGGCGCTTGCACTGAAGATGGGACCTTTCGTCAGTATGTGCACACAGCTTCCTCCCGGCGGGTGTGTGACTCCTCAGGTTATTGGACCCCAGAGGAGGCTGTGGGTAAAGTACCATGACATTTTTTCTTTATACCCACTGATGTATCTTTCTGCTAATCTCCCCCCAGGGCCTCCTGATGTGGATCAGCCCTGCGAGCCAAGCTTACAGGCCTGGAGCCCTGAGGTCCACCTGTACCACATGAACATGACGGTCCCCTGCCCCACAGAAGGCTGTAGCTTGGAGCTGCTCTTCCAACACCCGGTCCAAGCCGACACCCTCACCCTGTGGGTCACTTCCTTCTTCATGGAGTCCTCGCAGGTCCTCTTTGACACAGAGATCTTGCTGGAAAACAAGGAGTCAGTGCACCTGGGCCCCTTAGACACTTTCTGTGACATCCCACTCACCATCAAACTGCACGTGGATGGGAAGGTGTCGGGGGTGAAAGTCTACACCTTTGATGAGAGGATAGAGATTGATGCAGCACTCCTGACTTCTCAGCCCCACAGTCCCTTGTGCTCTGGCTGCAGGCCTGTGAGGTACCAGGTTCTCCGCGATCCCCCATTTGCCAGTGGTTTGCCCGTGGTGGTGACACATTCTCACAGGAAGTTCACGGACGTGTGAGTTTGGTAGCATGACTATGGGGCTTCCTTGTAGTGGTCACAAACCCTTTGGTTTCCACAGGGAGGTCACACCTGGACAGATGTATCAGTACCAAGTTCTAGCTGAAGCTGGAGGAGAACTGGGAGAAGCTTCGCCTCCTCTGAACCACATTCATGGAGCTCCTTATTGTGGAGATGGGAAGGTGTCAGAGTGAGTATTTTGTGTGTGTGTGTGTGTGTGTGTGTTATATATGCATATATATTTTACCCTCTAGGAGACTGGGAGAAGAGTGTGATGATGGAGACCTTGTGAGCGGAGATGGCTGCTCCAAGGTGTGTGAGCTGGAGGAAGGTTTCAACTGTGTAGGTAAGTTCAAGAGTTTCAGTCTAAGATTGTGTCTTTTTCTGTGTCACACAATATTTCTTGGCAGGAGAGCCAAGCCTTTGCTACATGTATGAGGGAGATGGCATATGTGAACCTTTTGAGAGAAAAACCAGCATTGTAGACTGTGGCATCTACACTCCCAAAGGATACTTGGATCAATGGGCTACCCGGGCTTACTCCTCTCATGAAGACAAGAAGAAGTGTCCTGTTTCCTTGGTAACTGGAGAACCTCATTCCCTAGTAAGTTAAGCCAGATGAATAGAGTCGAGCCTACTTCAAATTGTTGGTTGAAATTGTATTTCAGATTTGCACATCATACCATCCAGATTTACCCAACCACCGTCCCCTAACTGGCTGGTTTCCCTGTGTTGCCAGTGAAAATGAAACTCAGGATGACAGGAGTGAACAGCCAGAAGGTAGCCTGAAGAAAGAGGATGAGGTTTGGCTCAAAGTAAGTGGCCCAAATGTTTCTTTTGTGCATGTAATGACTTATACATAAATGTGCTTATGCTTAGGTGTGTTTCAATAGACCAGGAGAGGCCAGAGCAATTTTTATTTTTTTGACAACTGATGGCCTAGTTCCCGGAGAGCATCAGCAGCCGACAGTGACTCTCTACCTGACCGATGTCCGTGGAAGCAACCACTCTCTTGGTGAGTCTGACAAATATCCCTTTAGGGTCACTTGAAAATATGATTCATCTCCGTTTATCTTCAGGAACCTATGGACTGTCATGCCAGCATAATCCACTGATTATCAATGTGACCCATCACCAGAATGTCCTTTTCCACCATACCACCTCAGTGCTGCTGAATTTCTCATCCCCACGGGTCGGCATCTCAGCTGTGGCTCTAAGGACATCCTCCCGCATTGGTCTTTCGGCTCCCAGTAACTGCATCTCAGAGGACGAGGGGCAGAATCATCAGGGACAGAGGTACAAACTTCCCTTTCTTTCTTTTGTTTCCTGTCCTAAGATGGTTCTATTTCTCTTATCCCAGCTGTATCCATCGGCCCTGTGGGAAGCAGGACAGCTGTCCGTCATTGCTGCTTGATCATGCTGATGTGGTGAACTGTACCTCTATAGGCCCAGGTCTCATGAAGTGTGCTATCACTTGTCAAAGGGGATTTGCCCTTCAGGCCAGCAGTGGGCAGTACATCAGGCCCATGCAGGTGAGTTGAAAGAACACTATCACCAGGACCAAGACTTTGACAGAAGCAATTTCTCTGTTTCTAGAAGGAAATTCTGCTCACATGTTCTTCTGGGCACTGGGACCAGAATGTGAGCTGCCTTCCCGTGGACTGCGGTGTTCCCGACCCGTCTTTGGTGAACTATGCAAACTTCTCCTGCTCAGAGGGAACCAAATTTCTGAAACGCTGCTCAATCTCTTGTGTCCCACCAGCCAAGCTGCAAGGTATTGTCTGGTCAACCAGGAACTGTATGCAAGAGCATCTTGTGCTTCTCTTTCCTGGAGTCAGGACTGAGCCCATGGCTGACATGTCTTGAAGATGGTCTCTGGTCTCTCCCTGAAGTCTACTGCAAGTTGGAGTGTGATGCTCCCCCTATTATTCTGAATGCCAACTTGCTCCTGCCTCACTGCCTCCAGGACAACCACGACGTGGGCACCATCTGCAAATATGAATGCAAACCAGGGTACTATGTGGCAGAAAGTGCAGAGGGTAAAGTCAGGAAGTAAGTTGAATGTTCCTGGTCTTTGGAGTTCTTGATGAGCTATTTTTGTTTTATGTTTTATCAGCAAGCTCCTGAAGATACAATGCCTGGAAGGTGGAATCTGGGAGCAAGGCAGCTGCATTCCTGTGGTGTGTGAGCCACCCCCTCCTGTGTTTGAAGGCATGTATGAATGTACCAATGGCTTCAGCCTGGACAGCCAGTGTGTGCTCAACTGTAACCAGGAACGTGAAAAGGTAAGGAACATTTTTTGAACTTATTTTCATCAAATAATTAAGATGTTTACTTTTGATATTCTAGCTTCCCATCCTCTGCACTAAAGAGGGCCTGTGGACCCAGGAGTTTAAGTTGTGTGAGAATCTGCAAGGAGAATGCCCACCACCCCCCTCAGAGCTGAATTCTGTGGAGTACAAATGTGAACAAGGATATGGGATTGGTAAGGATAGGAGTGAATCTTAAAGTCAATTTCAAGTCTCTGCTGTAAACTTCTGTTCTTTCAGGTGCAGTGTGTTCCCCATTGTGTGTAATCCCCCCCAGTGACCCCGTGATGCTACCTGAGAATATCACTGCTGACACTCTGGAGCACTGGATGGAACCTGTCAAAGTCCAGGTGAGGAAAGGGACATTGTTATGTGCCAAAGATTGTTTTCTGTTTTTCCCGTCTTTCCCCTTAGAGCATTGTGTGCACTGGCCGGCGTCAATGGCACCCAGACCCCGTCTTAGTCCACTGCATCCAGTCATGTGAGGTAAGATAGCCTCCCCTTCCCCAACTCAGACTTACTGAGATGTTGCCTTCTAACCTCCCTACAGCCCTTCCAAGCAGATGGTTGGTGTGACACTATCAACAACCGAGCCTACTGCCACTATGACGGGGGAGACTGCTGCTCTTCCACACTCTCCTCCAAGAAGGTGAGTGAGAGAACCTGGGGATGGGGGAGGCAGAGCTATTTCTACTTCCCTTTCATTCCCCTAGGTCATTCCATTTGCTGCTGACTGTGACCTGGATGAGTGCACCTGCCGGGACCCCAAGGCAGAAGAAAATCAGTAACTGTGGGAACAAGCCCCTCCCTCCACTGCCTCAGAGGCAGTAAGAAAGAGAGGCCGACCCAGGAGGAAACAAAGGGTGAATGAAGAAGAACAATCATGAAATGGAAGAAGGAGGAAGAGCATGAAGGATCTTATAAGAAATGCAAGAGGATATTGATAGGTGTGAACTAGTTCATCAAGTAGCCCAAGTAGGAGAGAATCATAGGCAAAAGTTTCTTTAAAGTGGCAGTTGATTAACATGGAAGGGGAAATATGATAGATATATAAGGACCCTCCTCCCTCACTTATATTCTATTAAATCCTATCCTCAACTCTTGCCCTGCTCTCCGCTCCACCCCCTGCCAACTACTCAGTCCCACCCAACTTGTAAACCAATACCAAAATACTAGAGGAGAAGTTGGCAGGGATACTGTTAATACCCATTTTGAATGGATTGCCATCTTTCAGAGCTTGTCTGCTCTCAACTGGCTCTTTTTCTTTTTGTGTAGTTTCCCTTAAATAATGAAGTTAGTTATTAATTCTTTATAAGTATTTAAACATAATTATATAAATATATTATATATATTATATTTTTTGCTGTTTACTAAGCTAAAAATTATTCATTGTTCCACACATGCTGCTGTGAAGTTCACATTCAAGATGAATGTTGAGACTTTGAGGACAGAAAGGCAACTTATTTTCCCATCTTTCTATGGATGCGGATTGGCAGGTTGAATGGGAAGTACAGAAGGAGAGAGAGTAATTAGATGGAATTCTGGATGCTAGCATGTAAAGCTAATCATCTTTTTTTTTATGACCTGGGAGCTGGGCCCATTTTATGACCAAGGAGATGGGGAGTTGGAATGGTGGTACTAAGAGGCATAGGAAGTTGAGTGTGAATACCATTGGTGATGGGTCCAGGAGAACTAGACTATGGTTCTTGAATATCTGTCCACAAAGAATATACTAACTTTTGTCAACTTCTCAGAACTCCCAACTGGAGTCGGTGAGACCTAGGATTTTCTGCACTTCCACACATGCCTGTTCCAAGTGTGGCTGTCAGCCAGTCAACAAGTTTGTACTATGGCCCATTCTCTGATCACCAGGATTACAGGAACTCACACACTCCTCATACTTGGCCTGTAGTCCTACTTCTTGTTAGAAGTCTCCAAGTCTGGCCAGTCACATGACCAAGTGTTGATTTTTCTGGAGGAAAAATTTTATGGAAATGATATAGGGGAAAGGTGGGAGGAGATGAAAGAACAGGCAAGAGCTGTCAGGGTTAAATCCAGGCCCGGGCATGAGAATGGAAGTGATCAGGGAGACTCGGTCCTTGTTCCAAGTCTCCAAAGAAGACCAAAGTGGGTCCCTTGAGCAATGAAGAATCTGAGATAAATTCTCTTCAAGTATCATGTACAAAATCTGTGAGCCAGAGATTTTGACTTGAGCAAGCCATGGAAATGCATGGAGCAAGGGTGACACTCTGTGGGGAGACAGAAGAATTTCAACTATTTAATGTCCATTTTGTTGTTTTTACCCTTTCTTATCCAATAGATGGAATGCACATGAAATGACCATATTAAGCCTCTCTCTATTTACATCCCAGGCTCACTGGGATGTGATCTACTGCAGTTACATTTTCTTGTAACGGTTTCTGGATTAGACCCTAGGGAAAGTGAGTAAGGAGCCAGTTTCTGTTTAACATTCTAGTTTTACTCATTTTAGGAAGGCTGTGAGTGAGGCTTGTCTCCTTTAAAGTTTCTTCTCCAATGGAAACCAAGAACAGACAAAATTTAGAGCTCAGCTGTGGTCTCTTCTCATCTTCTGCTCTTTTGCTTTGACCACAGTTTTTCTACTCTTCCCATCAACACTAGAGCAATGGCTGTGCAAATAGGAATAGGAAATACTACCACAATGATAGAAATATTATCCACACTATCACGTAGGGAAGAACAATATCCTGAAAGAGAATAAAACACGAATAAGGTGATGTACCCACATTAATCTGTGGGTTTGTGGAATGAGGGTTGCAAAGTTATTGGGAAAAGGAAAGAGCAGAGTTCACCCATTCAAAAAAAACCTTTTGTCTACTAATCTCTAGTGTAAAGAAAATGTAGTTCAGATACCATTCATTGTCTTGGGTCATGCTTAGTGCCCCCAAGAAGACAAACATATTTATTCTTGGGATTCTGATAGGCTTCAATATGCAAAGGACAATGGAAAAGTTTAGACACTCTATTTTCAAAATTTTATAAACTTGTTTTATTGGGGAAAATGTCCAAATTGCTAGACACATTCTAAGTTCTGCCTTGGAGAATCCTACTTTGTCTGAGATTGAGGCAGAGGAATTGTTATCCTGGGCATTACTCAGCTCAGGAACATGGAGCCTGTGGTTCATGCCAGTGTGTGTCTTCATGCAGTCTCTCCACAAGAGCAACAGTAAGAACATTTCTGTTTTAAATTTCATTTTAAAATATTTTATTATCTGCAATTCACCACTGCTCTGGGAAAGCAAAAGGAAAGTTCCTGTTGTGTGTGAAGAGCCTCTTAGGCTATAAGGCTTCCCAGCCATAGTCAGCTATAGCTATTCAGAGACAGCAGGTTCTTCCAGTCTTTGTTCCTGGGACCTGATGTTTTGAGCAACTCAGGTCACTGATAAAGTGGAAGGACTAAGACACTGTGGTCACAGATCCCAGCAACATCAACTCACACTCAATCCATGTGGTGGTCCACATTCTGCTACTCTTATCCACCCATGTGGTCATTGAGAGCCTTTCTCAGAGACTCTTCTGTGTGTTTGATTGTGCCCAGGTGGCCCAGGGCTAGCTGGCTCTAACAACTAGCATGACAGCCTCCAATCAGAAAGGCAGGTAAGGGGACAGGGTGAGGAGAATGGGCAGATACTGACAGAAATTAAAGTAAAGGGATTGTGAAAGTAAAGAGCTCTTCCTGATTCTCATCTTCTCTTTTTTCTATTACAAGGCATTGAACTTGGCACTTCCTGTATTCTTTGTGATCACTATTGAGTGCATTAGTTAACACCCAAGGGGATGGCTTGATTGGGAATGTAGTGAAAGGAGCTGATCTACTGTATTGTAATGTAAAACAGCTACAGCCAGTTATTTTGTAAGATTATAAGTTGTTCATTAAAAAATCAGCACACAAAATATGAAGTGTCTTTGGTGTTTGACTCTTTGTTTA